CCTTGTGGGTTTATTGTGAGGGTGACAATAGATGATCTGAGAGCGCCTGGCACCTGCCAAGCTGTGACGTGCGGTAGCTGGTTGTGGATCCCTACATTGCCTCCCTGGCTGGCCTGCCACTACCATCAGCGCACTGGGTCCAAGTCTGATCTCATCCGTCCCCACCCCCACCTGCTCCAGGGCTTCCTGCCTCAAGCCAAGGTCCACAGCCATCCTAGACCCCTCCTCCCTCACCTCCTAGTCCAGCAGGTCCCCAAATCCTGTCAGCTTCTTCGGTGTCAGCTTCTTCAGGCCTGCATCCTGAAGGGCTCTCAGCTTAATCTGTAATCTTTATGCCCACTGCCACCGGCCCTCAATAGCCTCCAGCGGGTCTCCCTGCCTTCAGAGTGCCCTCTGTAACCCTGTCTCCAGGGGAGCCAAGGGTGCTTCCTAAATGCACACCTGAGCCCCTCCCTCCTCTTAATTTTGTGTGTGTGCGCGCGCGCGCGTGTGTGTGTGTGTGTGTGTGTGTGTGTGGGCGGCGGGGTGGGCGGCTGGTAGAATAAAGTGCAAGCCCCCTGCACCTCCCCAGCTTCAATTTATCTTCCCCTCTTGCCCTCCCACCCCCAACACCCCCTGGCACTTCCCTACCCTGGCCCGCAGTTGTAGCCAACACATCACATCCTCTGGGAATCCCCCAGCCCAGCTCCCGCCGCGGCCGCCTGGACCCAGGCCGGGCCAGGGGTGCGCTCTCCCTTCCGGCAAGAAGTGCCCTCTGTTAGCTGGGCCCATGGCGCCCAGGCTCGTGAGGGCCTCCCCACTCGTCTGAGCCCCCGACTGGCCCACTGGCCTTGAGCGCAGTTAGGGGGCGGGGGTTCTGTTCACCGCTGTCCCCTCCAGCCTCGGCGCCCCGGCTGCTCGGCGGACGTTTGTTGAATGAATGAACTAATCGGGAGCCCTGATGGACCCGGCAGAGGAGGCGGAAGCCCCGTGGGTCCCGTGGCGGGACCGCCCCGGAGCCGCTCCCACCCGCGCAGACTCCGGTGCGCCGCGTCTCCCGCGGGCAGAGAAGTAGCTGCAACTCCGCTCCCCGGCCCCAGCCGCCTCCTCCCCGCCGCCCTCCCCCGCCCCCGCCCCCTCGCTCCCTCCCGCTCTTTGTCTCCTGGGCGCCCGGCTTCTCCGCCACGCGCCCCCCACCCCGACGCCCCTTCCCCGGAGACCCCCGCGGACCCCTGCCGACGCGACGCCGCGCGAATCGGCCCTGCCAGGCGGGGGCCCCGCGTCCGGCCAGGCCTGGCGGGCGGCAGGGGCGGGGAGGGAGGTGGCGCTCGCTCTTCGCTCTTCTCTCTCTCTCTCTCTCTGTCACACACACACACACGCACACGCACACGCACACACACACGGAGCATCCTCCCGTCAGGTCTCCTGGTCCAGCCCCGCCCGCGCCTCCTGCTTCCAGCGAACCTGTTCCCTCTCCCCACATCCCCCGCCCTCCATCTCCCCCGGCTCTGGGACCCTTCCCGCCGACCTCACCCCCACCCCCGGGATGGAGCGGCTCGAGCCCGCCCGGAGCCCCCCGCGGCCGGGGTGACGGTCCCCCCACCCCTCTCCTGCCCGGCCCCCGCCTCGAGCACCATGGGCCTGAGGGGTTCCCGGGGCGCCAGACGCTGAAGATGACCGATGCCGGAGGTGAGGGGCCGGGCGCCCTGGGGTGGACCGGGTTTTTCTTTCTCTCCCCTCTTGTCCTTCCCAGCTCTCTTGAGTCATGGCTTCTTCAAAGCTCCGAGAACCCGTGGATGAAGTTTTTGGTAAGTTCTGTGTGGCTCTATCTCTAGCCAATTCTGGTCTCTGCTCCCCTCCCCCGGTTCGCAGACCTGGACTTGGCTGTGCCAGAGACGGCCAGACTGGACAGCAGTTTACACAAGGCCCGGGCCCAACTGTTGGCCAAGGGCCGGAGACACCGGCCATCCCGCTCCAGGCTTCGGGACAGTGCCAGCTCCGCGGAGGATGGTGAAGGCTCGGATGGGCCCGGAGGCAAGGTTGGGGCAAGTTAGGAAAACACATATACACCGGTTCTCGGTGAGCGGCTGCCCCCTCGTCCAGGTGACCGATGGCTGCGGGAGCCCCCTGCACCGGCTGCGCTCGCCTTTGCACTCAGGCCCGGGGTCCCCGGCCGGGGGCTCTTTCTGCCTGGATCCTCCGGGGTTGCGGCGCAGCCTGGACGAGGACGAGCCGCCGCCCTCGCCGCTCACACGCTACCGGCCCCTGCACAACGCTGCGTCGCACGAGGGCCTGGCCGCCGCCTCCTGCTCTCCGCCGCGCTCCGCGCCCTCCTCCGACAGCTCCCCCAGCTTCGTGCGCCGCCACCCGCGCGCAGAGCCGCACAGCGAAGGTGAGAGGCGGCCAGCGCCGCACCTCCTGCTGCAGGCAGTTTCCTTCCTTCTCTCCCTGGAAAGATGACAGCCGTGACGCCAGTCCTCCTGAGCCCGCCAGCCCCACCATCGGCCTCGATAAGAAGACTCGCCGAAAGTTCCTGGACCTGGGGTGAGTGGAGGCGGGGCTAGATCGCAGGGCTTGCCCTGCCCCACTTCCTGCTGCCTCCCCACAGGGTCACCCTGCGCCGAGCATCCACGGGCAAGAGCCGGAAGGAGAAAGGCAGCAACCGACTGTCCATGGGCAGCAGGTGAGAGGTGCCCATGGCGGCCCACCCACAGCACCCACACCCATGCTGGACACTCTCTCTGCAGGGAGTCAGTGGAGGGGTCCGGCAGGTCAGGGGGCTCCCCGTTCCTGCCTTTTTCCTGGTTCACGGACAGCGGCAAGGGCTCAGCATCCTCGGGTAGCACCACCTCCCCCACCTGCTCCCCTAAACACGAGGGCTTCAGCCCTAAGAAGTCAGCTTCCCAGGTAAGTCCATGCCTTTCTTGTCCCCAAACTGGGCCTGACATGAGTTATCATGTCCTGTGTGCAGGCCCAGCTCCTGGCTCATGCACAGGAGGCACTGAGCAACTCCTGGTGCCTAGTCCAGGACTTCGGCTCCACCCAGATAGGGATGGTGGGTTGGGGGTGAACTCTCCTCAGTGGCATCTCCTCAGTGGCATGCACCTTTTTCTGTCTAGGAATCCACTCTGAGTGATGACTCCACGCCCCCCAGCAGCAGCCCCAAGATCCCCAGTGGGCCCTGGCAGGAGGCCAAATGTTCTTACCCCTACCACACGCTGTCTCAGTCTTCAGATGAGGTGAGCAAGGCTGGCCCAGGGTGCCCACGGAGCCTCCCCCTCACTCTCCTTGGTCTCTGCCCAGTTCCTGGATGAACCCCTCCCCCCTGTCCACCACTGGACCAGCCAGCAGGTGGGCCAGTGGCTGCAGAGCCTCAACCTGGAACAGTATGCTGCTGAGTTTGCTGCACGGCAGGTAGACGGGCCGCAGCTGCTGCAGCTGGACGGAAGCAAACTAAAGGTGGGTCAGAGTGGAAGGGCCATGACCCAGCCGACTCTCTCCCTCACCCCGGACTCCTCCCCAGAGCCTGGGGCTCAGCAACTCTCATGACCGGGCACTGGTGAAGCGCAAGTTGAAGGAGATGGCAGCAGCTGCCGAGAAGGAGCGCAAGGCCCAGGAGAAGGCTGCGCGGCAGCGGGAGAAGCTCCGGCGCCGAGAGCAGGAGGCCAAGAAGAGCTAGGGGAGGGTGCACAGGCGCTGGCACCCGGCAGGGGCAGCCACTGGCTCCGCGGGCACAGGCCTCACCAGGGAGGCTGGACCTGGGCGCTGCACTTGGGCTAGCCTGGTCCCACGCTCTCAGGGGGGACATGCTCTCTCTTACCCTGTCACTTGGTCTAGACCCAGAGACCCCAGAAAGGGAGACCCCAGGGAGAGGGCCTAGTAATAAATCCTATTTTGAGGACTTGTTTGGCACAGAGTTCCTGGGGGAGGAGCAGATGAAGGGGAGAGGGCAGAGAGGCCAGGGCTGAGGCAAGTCTGGGAGGCTGGGTCAGGCTGTCCCATTGCCCTCAGGCCATCGTGGGGCTGGGGTGGAGGGGAGCTAGGAGGCCTGCCTGCCTGCTTGCCTGCCAGAGGCCCTGAGGCCGGGCCCCAGGGCTCAGAGCTGGGCTGGGCATTTCAGCAGGAGCCCATGTGGGAGCGGCTCCTCTCCACTCTTCCAGGGGGCTGTGTGGTGGGAGAGCTCTGTCCTGCTCCCCCAAGAGGCCAGTGGGCGCTGCAGCAAGTCGCACTCAGGGTAGACTCCCAGCCAAACTCCTCAACAGGAGCGCAGAGAAAGCAGCCTGGGGCGAGTGCAGTCTTTGCCAGGACTCAAGAGGGGAGGATGAACATCCCCTTCTCCCTCTCCCCTCCTCTGTCCTGTGGGTCCCAGGGGGCGAGATGACACCACACAGGTCTGCCTCTCAGGGCCCATTCAAGACCTGGTCTTTGACCCATTCTCCAAGCCAGGACTCCCTTCACTTCCTGCTGCTTCCTCAGAGGGCACCTAAGTCCTCTTTGGGAGCTGAGCAAACAGGAACTGATAGGGACAGAGGACACCACTTCCACCAGCCAAGGCCTAGGAGCTGCTGACCTGGTCAGCCCTCACCCCAGCCAGGCAGAGAGGCAAAACCTGGGGGTCCCCGGCAGCTACGAGATTGGAAAGGTTCATCAGCCCTCCCCCATCTGCCCCAGGCATTGTCAGGGAATCAGTGGGCTCAGAACTGGCAGGCGGTGCAAGCTCTGCTTCCCTGGGCCACACTGAGGGCTGGGGCCAGCTCCCTGGATGGGGGTGGAGTTTACCAGCAGCCTGGGGACAGCATGTGTCCTTTTTAGGAAATGTCCTTGGAGGAAGTGTTCATGTGTGGCGCTGGTCAGCAGCTAGTCCCGCTTCCAGGACACTGGTCAGAGTTACCGATGAGGCCTGGGGGCTCCCGCTTGGAAACCCCTCCAGCTCCTCCCATCTGCCCAGACAGAGCGGCAGATGGCACCAATGCATGCTGGCTCCCTCATTCCTGCCCAGGGGCTGTGGCTTACGGCCAGCACCCTGTACCTGGGACTCAGCCCTTATCCCCCCTCTGCTATCTGTGCTGGGAGAGGGGCTTCGGAGGGAAACAGATATGAGGACACTGGCACCATCTGGGCCTGGTGGCAGGGCCATGGGAGGTTGGAAGGCACCCACATCCTTAAAGCCATCAGTAGCTATAGTGGGTGCCCACCTGCATGTGAAGGGGAGGCAGTTCTCAATTTATTTCAATAAATCCTTATGATGTGCCAGTGACCAGAATTTCTGTCTGCTCCAGTTGTTGGGTTGGCCGGACTCTGCTGGGCCCTGAGTATGGTGGGACAACAGGTCTGTCACCAGGTGCTGGGCCATCCGGCGTTCTGAACAGATGGCTTTGCCCAGTGTTTTACTCACAGTCCTGAGCTGGGCCGGACGTCCCCGGTGCGTCATGTGGTGGTCACAGGGCACCGCAGTGTGCGTGTGTACGTGCGCACGTGTGGGTCCCCTCCCCCAGGGATGCAGCCAGGCCAGTCTCATTCAGTCTCCTCTTTACTGTGGGTGTGGGTGTCACTGTCACTGCCACAGCCACTGGGAGGGACACACAGCTTTAACCCCTGTGTGCTTAGGGGAAGGGTGGGGGCATTCAGGGTTATAAAACTAACTATATACACAGAAGGTCCTAGGGAGAAAGCCACCCTGAGCACACATGTCTGGGCACAGTGGGGGCTGGGGGCTGGAGCTCAGGCAGGATGGACTAGGCTTGTGGAGGAGCGGGTGGGCATGAGCATGTGAGGACATGCTGGGAGGGCTCAGGAGGTGGCACAGACATTGCCAAGGCCACTGCAGGGCCTCGAGCAGCTTGGCTGGATGGCAAGCTCTCGGTCTAACAAGGTTCTTCCACTTTAGAGTTGGGCCCTGTGAGAGCCACCCCCTCCGCCACCGACCTTCAAGCCCTGAGCGGAGGGAGAGGCTGCAGGACCAGCCTCATTCCCCACTCACGGGTGTAACTCCTTTCCCCACTCAGTCCCCAGGTCTGGAGGGCACCCACCCTCTTCCTAACACTTCAGCAGGCCAAGGCCAGGGTGCCTTTGTGGGCTGGGGGAATAAGGCAACGGGACATCCACTTGGAAGGCCTGTGCTGTGGAGGGTGCTGAGGGGGACCCAGTACCCCTGGCAGAAAAGTGACAGCCCTGGTCTCAGAGAGGAGGACTGCCATGGGAAAATGTCTCTGGGACACCCCATCAGGGTGGAGACATCCCTAACCCTCAGGCATCGCCCACAGAGATAGGGAGGCCACCGAGGGGTCTCCACAGAGATGGACTGGCACTTAGGGACCATCACAGACCTATCACCGCAGTGACTTCCATAGAGACAGAACCTGGTCATCAGGGAGAACCCACCCCCTGCTCCCCCAGGAGGATGGTGAGGGGCACCACGGTGGGGGGACCCAGAGGCGGCAGTCCGTCCTCTCAGGTGCAGATGCACGGCGGCCCTTAGCTGACGCGGTACGTGGACGTGTTCTTGGGCTCCGTGCTGGGCACACACCAGTCGCCGGCCTCCTGGATGGTCTGGTAGTGGCGCCA